CCTGCCTCTCAGCCTGCTAGGGGTTAGGCCTGCCTCTGGCCCCTGCTGATCGCAGCTCCGCCCTCCTCCAGGGCGACACTCCCCGGCAGCGGGCTGAGAAGGCTCAGGACACCGAGCTGGCCGCCTACCTGGAGAACCGGCAGCACTACCAGATGATCCAGCGGGAGGACCAGGAGACGGCTGTGTAGCGGGCCGCCCACGGGCAGCAGGAGGGACAATGCGGCCAGGGGACGAGCGCCTTCCTTGCCCACCTCACTGCCACATTCCAGTGGGACGGCCACGGGGGGACCTAGGCCCCAGGGAAAGAGCCCCATGCCGCCCCCTAAGGAGCCGCCCAGACCTAGGGCTGGACTCAGGAGCTGGGGGGGCCTCACCTGTTCCCCTGAGGACCCCGCCGGACCCGGAGGCTCACAGGGAACAAGACACGGCTGGGTTGGATATGCCTTTGCCGGGGTTCTGGGGCAGGGCGCTCCCTGGCCGCAGCAGATGCCCTCCCAGGAGTGGAGGGGCTGGAGAGGGGGAGGCCTTCGGGAAGAGGCTTCCTGGGCCCCCTGGTCTTCGGCCGGGTCCCCAGCCCCCGCTCCTGCCCCACCCCACCTCCTCCGGGCTTCCTCCCGGAAACTCAGCGCCTGCTGCACTTGCCTGCCCTGCCTTGCTTGGCACCCGCTCCGGCGACCCTCCCCGCTCCCCTGTCATTTCATCGCGGACTGTGCGGCCTGGGGGTGGGGGGCGGGACTCTCACGGTGACATGTTTACAGCTGGGTGTGACTCAGTAAAGTGGATTTTTTTTTCTTTTCTGCTTTTCTTCTTTTGCGGGGGAGGTCTAACAAGCAGCGGGGGCTGCGGGGTTGTCCTCGGGGTGGGGGACTGGACGCTGTCGACAGCACCTTCCTGGGGCCCCGGCTCCCGTTTGGTGGTTGGTCCCAGGGCCTGCCCGGTTCCTGACCTCTGCCCGGCGGCCGCGCTCGTCGGGGCCGGGGGCGGGGCCGATCCCTCCGGCTTCCCGCTTCCCGCGGAGAACAACAATGAAAGTGAAAGAGGGGTGGGGCGGGGGCGAGCCCGGGTTCTGTGGCCCATTTGCCCTGTGGCCTTGAGCAAGCCCCTCCCCCAGGCCTCGGGGGCTCTCCCGGTTTGGGGGAACCGGGCGAGGCAATGCCACAGGCCCAGGGTTAGAGGGGGTGGGCACTTGCAGCTGCCGATGTGGCTGGATCTGGAACTTCTCAGACGGCTCCTGTCAGCGCCAAGTTTCACCAAATCCAGGCCTGCGGGCTCCTCCCCCAGGACCCCCACTCGCAGTCCCTCAAGCCTGTGCTCCCGGAAAGGCACTGGGCGACCGCACCCGTGGCTTTCTCTGGGCGACCGGGTCCCAGACTCCCCCCAGCACAGCAGAGCGCTTCCCTGCCCACCCGCGGAAACCGCCCCAGGTGGGCCGCGCCCCCTCCCCAGCAGCCAGCAGGCCAGGGATTCAGACTCGGGCTCTCCCCTCAGGATGCAGCACCGAGGCTTCCTCCTCCTCACCCTCCTCGCCCTGCTGGCGCTCACCTCCGCGGTCGCCAAAAAGAAAGGTGATGGGGGATGATCGAAGGAGGGCTGGGGACAGTCCTGAACTCTGTTCCTCGCGCGTTGTAGATAAGGTGAAGAAGGGCGGCCCGGGGAGCGAGTGCGCTGAGTGGGCCTGGGGGCCCTGCACCCCCAGCAGCAAGGATTGCGGCGTGGGTTTCCGCGAGGGCACCTGCGGGGCCCAGACCCAGCGCATCCGGTGCAGGGTGCCCTGCAACTGGAAGAAGGAGTTTGGAGGTGAGGCGGGGCGCAGTCAGAGGGCAGGAGACCGCAGCGCTGACCTGGGCCGCTCTCTCGCCAGCCGACTGCAAGTACAAGTTTGAGAACTGGGGTGCGTGTGATGGGGGCACAGGCACCAAAGTCCGCCAAGGCACCCTGAAGAAGGCGCGCTACAATGCTCAGTGCCAGGAGACCATCCGCGTCACCAAGCCCTGCACCCCCAAGACCAAAGCAAAGGCCAAAGGTCAGCGAAAGGAGAAGGGGGTGGGGCTGTCGTATGGTATTAATATTTCTTTCTTGTTTTACAGCCAAGAAAGGGAAGGGAAAGGACTAGACGCCAAGCCTGGATGCCAAGGAGCCCCTGGTGTCACATGGGGCCTGGCCCACGCCCTCCCTCTCCCAGGCCCGAGATGTGACCCACCAGTGCCTTCTGTCTGCTCGTTAGCTTTAATCAATCATGCCCTGCCTTGTCCCTCTCACTCCCCAGCCCCACCCCTAAGTGCCCAAAGTGGGGAGGGACAAGGGATTCTGGGAAGCTTGAGCCTCCCCCAAAGCAATGTGAGTCCCAGAGCCCGCTTTTGTTCTTCCCCACAATTCCATTACTAAGAAACACATCAAATAAACTGACTTTTTCCCCCCAATAAAAGCTCTTCTTTTTTAATATATAAAAGCCCCTTCCCAAGGAGTTTGCTGTGGAAATGTGTTTGGG